AAATGAGACCAAAAAAGGAATCAGAGACCCAAGTTTCAGGCTTGAGCAACTCTGTTCTCCCTAGTTCATTGCCATCCTTTTTTTTCCTTTCTCCTTCCCTCCTCTTCCTTGTTCACGCTATAGCAGAATGTGACATACTCCTTACCAGCCCCAAGTTCATTCCTCTTCAAGTGTCAGTTTAGAAGTCACAGACTCCAGGAAACTTTCCTGAAGTCCCCACACTGGGGCAAAGCCACACACGTACTGTCATCTCCCTCCCGGCATCAGTGTGCACATTATTACTTTATTCACAGGAGTTCCAAGCAGGAGTTTCTACAGCCCAAATGCAGCAAGTCTGTGTCTAAGCTCAGTTAGCTAAGTGAAATTTGGAAAGTTACTTAAGGAAGTCTCAGTCCCCACATCTGTAAAGTGCAGATAAGAAAATGGTCTACCTCACACAAAGTTTTGCATGAGATGATATACATAAAATGCTTAGCACAAAACTGGCAGAGAGCAAATGCTAGATAAATGATAGTCGTTATTATTATCGCTGTTGTTACTGGTTTACATTATCCACCTTCATCTAAGCAGGGTTTCTGCAGAATAGCAGAAACCAAACTAATGTAGCAAATAAGCTACATAATTCAAGCCCAGGAAAAAGTTAACATTTCAGTGGCATGCATTCAAGACGAATAGTTTGATTTATTAGCCAATTCAGATAAATGTGCACGTGGAAGTCATAGTTAAATATTATCGTCAGTTTCCACGTCCTGCGTTTAATTTGGGGTTTGATTTTCCAAATACAACACTTACCAGATTAGGTGGACCCACAGGATTATTTTTCCTTGAGGTCTCACCTGAGCAGGTGCATGTACAGCAGACGGAGCAGAAAGAGACTGATTAGAGAGGTTGGAGTGGTAGAGGGCGTGACCCTCTTAATCATTCTTCACTTCCTTTTTTAAAAGACGACTTGGCATCGTCCACCACATCCGCGGCAACGCCTCCTTGGTGTCGTCCGCTTCCAATAACCCAGCTTGCGTCCTGCACACTTGTGGCTTCCGTGCACACATTAACAACTCATGGTTCTAGCTCCCAGTCGCCAAGCGTTGCCAAGGCGTTGAGAGATCATCTGGGAAGTCTTTTACCCAGAATTGCTTTGATTCAGGCCAGCTGGTTTTTCCTGCGGTGATTCGGAAATTCGCGAATTCCTCTGGTCCTCATCCAGGTGCGCGGGAAGCAGGTGCCCAGGAGAGAGGGGATAATGAAGATTCCATGCTGATGATCCCAAAGATTGAACCTGCAGACCAAGCGCAAAGTAGAAACTGAAAGTACACTGCTGGCGGATCCTACGGAAGTTATGGAAAAGGCAAAGCGCAGAGCCACGCCGTAGTGTGTGCCGCCCCCCTTGGGATGGATGAAACTGCAGTCGCGGCGTGGGTAAGAGGAACCAGCTGCAGAGATCACCCTGCCCAACACAGACTCGGCAACTCCGCGGAAGACCAGGGTCCTGGGAGTGACTATGGGCGGTGAGAGCTTGCTCCTGCTCCAGTTGCGGTCATCATGACTACGCCCGCCTCCCGCAGACCATGTTCCATGGTAAGCGCTCTTCTCCCTTGCGCACAAGTTCGTTTAGCTCATTCTTATTTACTGTCAAATTTAGTTTCTTTTAGGTATATCTTTGGACTTCCTCCCCTGATCCTTGTTCTGTTGCCAGTAGCATCATCTGATTGTGATATTGAAGGTAAAGATGGCAAACAATATGAGAGTGTTCTAATGGTCAGCATCGATCAATTATTGGTATGTGATTATTTTGTTTTACTCACATTTTCTTAACCATATTATTTTATGTTATTTATTACAGGACAGCATGAAAGAAATTGGTAGCAATTGCCTGAATAATGAATTTAACTTTTTTAAAAGACATATCTGTGATGCTAATAAGGTAATGATAATTATTTGGAGTTTGTCATTCAAACCATGGCCCTTCTGACTTTTTCCTATAATAGGAAGGTATGTTTTTATTCCGTGCTGCTCGCAAGTTGAGGCAATTTCTTAAAATGAATAGCACTGGTGATTTTGATCTCCACTTATTAAAAGTTTCAGAAGGCACAACAATACTGTTGAACTGCACTGGCCAGGTAAGCTAAGGACTATTTACTTTGAATAAAAATTCAATATTATAAATGTGACTTTGTTTTTAAGGTTAAAGGAAGAAAACCAGCTGCCCTGGGTGAAGCCCAACCAACAAAGAGTTTGGTGAGAATAATTGTATAATTTTCCTTATGGTTAGTAACTTTTACTCAACATCTCTTTTCCTCAGTCCTCAGGACTACAGAAGCAGTTCACATTTTACAGATCAAACGGACGACACACACATTCTTTCCACTGCAAATTGTCCTTTCTCCACTAGAAGGTAAAACAGTTCTTGTTCATACTCTGGTTTCCTCCCAAGCATTGGCACAAGGAAGAAAAGAAAAAATGGGAAATGCTGAGCTGTATAATTTATGGTTATAAGAAGCTCCCTCTTTAATATTTCTGCCGCACTTTTTGGTATCTTCATGATAAACAAAAGTTCCATTAAAATAAATCACTTATTTTTGTCCCATGTTGTAATTGTCTGTTTAGGTATCAGTTTCTCCAAATAAATTGTATCAACTTGAGGGCAGACACTTAATTACATCTTATTATCTCGATCCCCATCATTGCATATCCAGAAAGAGCACATAAAGCGTTTTTCAATGGTAAGTACAAAGCTTTAGCTTTGTGCACCTTACAGTAGTTGATCTAACCACTTATTAGCTCCTATTTAAATAGATGACACTCTTTTGTGTTAGATAATGTTAAATTAGAATAGACGATTGGGGAAAAAAAGATCCTTATCTTAAATGAAACTATAACCTACTAAACTGTGGTAGAACTAAGATGAAATATTAAAGTAATATTTCAAGGAGTATTTACTAATCCATGTATTGTCCATAAGTGATATGCTTGAGATGCATAATTTTGCTAACAAAATATCATGAAGTGTAATTATTAAATATCTCTATCAATTACTGCAATCCTGGTGCCCCAGTTGAGCTGGGCAAAATTTCTAAAATATAAACACATTATTAAAATCACAACAAAACAAAGAAAACTACCCTTATAAATCTCTGTAGTTTCGTGTTGTCAAAAAATCATATGTATATTGCTGAGAGGCCCTTAAAAAGAATAGGCCGTAATATTATGAAATAATTATCCAAATGCACCCTCTAGTGGCTAAAAAGCAATTCACATATGAGCTAAGCAAAACTGTGTTTAAAATGAGGAGCATTGAGTAACATTTAACTGAAATTTTTCTAAATGAAAATAAAAATTGTGGCTTTAATTTCTCCACAGCTCTATTTAATAATATAGTCATTTGAAAAAAATCAACGTACCTCAATACTAAAAAATACTTACCATGTAAAATACATACACATTCAATGAAAATAAATACCCAAGTGTTCTGATGATTCTTTGTTATCTGTGTTTTCTAATATTTTTTCATCTCCAGAGCTTCTACTCATGGTTAAATGTTCACCTCTAACCTAAGGAAAAAAATCAAACATGTCTAATCTGAAATTTCACTAAATTCCTTTTTAATTTTAAATGTGGTCTAAAATATTATTCATCACAAATAACTTTGCCATTAAACTGTATAGCTCTTAACTAGAAACGTCCATGTTTCCTATTAACCTTGACATCACAAATGTTTGTGACTGCTAAATAGTCTATGAAGATAATGCCTTAAAAAACTTGTAACAAAAACATTTCTAATACTTTGATGTCAGAAAACACTTCAATAAAATGGTAATACATTTTAAAAAGCTGATGGCATAAGAATACAGCCAATGAAAAGCTACTTTTTATTTGTAAAAATCTGTTATTTTTGACTTCAAATATTTTATTTATATTTCATTAGGTTCCTATCTTTCTATGTATGGCTAAAAGACATCAGTGAATACGAACTAGCATTTTTATGCTTCATGTCTTTATTGAATAGGTTCAAATATGAAGACATTATTGGTGAAAAAACAAAAAACAAATAGTGGACAAGAAATAATAGTCACCACAATCATCTTTTTCAACCTAACACAATTCAGAATAATACATAAGCAATTTTTACATTTTTAATCTTACAATCATCTTTTATTCTACCATACTGTCAAATACTTGTGAAAATAAATAAAAATAAAATACATGATGCATAGGAAGATTTTTTTTAAAACTGAACTATT